CCCCCGCTTCTTGCCCTCTTGGGAGCTCTGTTCCCCTTTGGCATCGCCCGGGGACACCAATTAAATGCAGCTTCACACTGTGACTGCCCCTGGGAACCCTCATTTTATTTTATTTATTTATTTATTTTTGAGAAGGAGTCTCGCTCTGTCGCCCAGGTGGAGTGCAGTGGCTGATCTCGGCTCACTGCAACCTCCGCCTCCCGAGTTCAAGCGATTCCCCTGCCTCAGCCTCTGGAGTAGCTGAGATTACTGGCGCGCACCAACACGTCCAGCTAATTTTTGTATTTTTAGTAGAGATGCGGTTTCCCCATGTTGGTCACGTTGGTCTCGAACTCCTGACCTCGTGATCTGCCCGCCTCGGCCTCCCAAAGTGCTGTGATTACAGGTGTGAGCCACCGCGCCCGGCCGGAACCCTCATTTATTCTATTTTTTTTTGAGACGGAGTCTCGCTCTGTCGCCCAGGCTGGAGTGCAGTGGCGGGATCTCCGATCACTGCAAGCTCCGCCTCCCGGGTTCGCGCCCTTCTCCTGCCTCAGTGTCCCGAGTAGCTGGGACTACAAGCACCCGCCACCACGCCCGGCTAATTTTTTGTATTTTTAGTAGGGGCGGGGTTTCACCGTGTTAGCCAGGATGGTCTCGATCTGCTGACCTCGGGATCCGCCCGCCTTGGTCTCCCAAAGTGCTGGGATTACAGGCGTGAGCCACAGCGCCGGGCCCGGAATCCTCGTTTTAAATAAGGGCCACGCCGGAGTTTGATTTTGAACTGATCGGCCAACGCCACCTGGCAGCATACTGTACTGCTTAACTACGCTTCCAGCTTCGTCCCTCGCCAGGTCCCGCCTGGATCCTGCGCCCCGCCCCCGTCCCCACACTCTACGCGCCCCGCCCTCCGCGCTCAGCCGACTGGGGCCTTGTAAAGGAACCGGAACCCGGCGGGAGAGAGCCCCGGGGGCGGGGTGTACGTGGTGCGGCACTGCGCGTGCGCGCGAGGCCTCTTGCGTCATTTAGCCGCGCCTAGGTTTTCCGGCGCCGGCCCTAGGTCCCGGCAGCGGTGGTGACGGCGGTGCCGGAGGTTGTCCTTGGCAGGTTTTCCTCGGCGCTTCTCCATGGAGGAGGCGGTGCGAACGGCTTCAGCCCCGAATGCTCGCATCTCCCACTGGACGGCGACGAAGGCGGTGGCCGTGCGAGCGCAGGACTGGGCGGCCTGTGTGGGGGTGTGAGCCGCGGTGCCCAAGGCTGCGCCGGCGAGGGGAAGCCGCGCGGCCGGCCGGCCGACTAGGGTGAGGTCGCCACTCCTTCCTTTCAGGCAAGCGCGAAGGGGCTGACTTGGTGGCGAGCCAGCCCGCCTTGTGTCGGAGAAGGGTTCTTCGGGCAACTTTCCTTTCCGGGTGTTCTGAAGCGGTTTTCCTGTAATCCTCAGTGAGGAAACCCACCGTGAATCGGATTGCCGTTCAGTCCCACGGAAGCCTGGCTCGTTGGCCATGTCGGGGACGCATGTTCATTAAGTTCATTAAAATAATTTCATTTGTCTTGGTGAGTTTTAGAAGGTGGCTTCAGCTGCTGCGTTTTGCCTACTTCTGTGTTTTCTTCTTTCTAGGCTGGAGCTACTCGGCCAGGGTTTAAGACTTTAAATGAGAATAAAGGGTGGTATTTACGAGGAAATGAGAGTGAATAAGTCATCTCTAACCTCTCCCAGCCTTTTTTTCATAAGAGAGACCATATTAAACTTACATGTAAGTTAAAATTGTAATTTATAACTAATATTTTTACACAATTTGGTCTTCTTGCTACAAACAGGGGTCGTGATTCCAAATTCTTCAGCAGAAGGCTGAGATTGGCAGAGATGAGGAGGCCTGGATTATAGTTCTGCTTCTGCTACCTCAGCTGTGTGACGTGTTACTTAACATCTCTGGACTTGGGCCAGGTGCGGTGGCTCACGCCTGTAATCCCAGCACTTTAGGAGGCCAAGGCTGTTGGATCACGAGGTCAGGAGATCGAGACCATCCTGGCTAACATGATTCTTAAGAAGAAAAAATATCTCTGTTGCAGGCTCTCCCGGCTGTGATAGACCTTCAGTTACAGAGAGAGGGAGCAGAGTGGGACCAGGTCTGAGAATAGTGAAGCAACTCATTCCTTTCAGGACATTCCCTCTGATGTCCTATTTTCAAACTGTAAGTCAGAATGAGATCACTTATTTTCTTGGATTTTTTCTCTGCTATCCACACTGTGCTTTAGTTCATCTGTCAACTGAGTTTATGAGTTGGCCATTTGGAAAAACAATTGCAGTCTTGGTAAGCCTCTGCTTCCTGTCTGGCCTCGAGGATTGAGCCCTCCAGATACCATGGTCCTCATGTTCTCCAAAGGCCACCGGTACCATACTGCACGCCCCAGCAGACACCTCTCTGCAAGAATTGTTACCCTCTGATAAATAATGTGAAATCTGCCTTCTCTCAGCACATCCCTGAATAGGCTAAATAAATAAATTAGCATATGCTTATGTGCACCTATTGCTAAGAAGAAAATGTATGGGTGAGAAAATTTTGAGTTTCTTTGTATAGATTGTGAAAACCACATTTCATTTTTTATTGTTTAGGTTTGAAGACTGCTTCATTCTGCCTCTAGTACCAGCGGTTTCTCTGTTCTGTGATCAATGTGATTCACAGGAACTCCTTAAGTAACAAACGAAATGAGCCAGGGGCGTGGAAAATATGACTTCTATATTGGTCTGGGATTGGCTATGAGCTCCAGCATTTTCATTGGAGGAAGTTTCATTTTGAAAAAAAAGGGCCTCCTTCGACTTGCCAGGAAAGGCTCTATGAGAGCAGGTAGGTTATGCCTTATGTGACTTTGAAGTGACTCCAAAGATGTGAAATATTTCTTCATTCACAGGTCAAGGTGGCCATGCATATCTTAAGGAATGGTTGTGGTGGGCTGGACTGCTGTCAAGTATGTATAAAGAACATTGCAAGAAAAATATGCCTGAGTTTTTCTTTTGTTGTCTGTCTCTAAGTGGGAGCTGGTGAGGTGGCCAACTTCGCTGCGTATGCGTTTGCACCAGCCACTCTAGTGACTCCACTAGGAGCTCTCAGCGTGCTAGTAAGGTAAGGACACGTTTTTCATGTAGAAACAGTAGAAGTTCTCAATTTTTTTTCCTCCCCATTTTAGTGCCATTCTTTCTTCATACTTTCTCAATGAAAGACTTAATCTTCATGGGAAAATTGGGTGTTTGCTAAGTATTCTAGGATCTACAGTTATGGTCATTCATGCTCCAAAGGAAGAGGAGATTGAGACTTTAAATGAAATGTCTCACAAGCTAGGTGATCCAGGTAAGAAAAAAGTCTTATTAGTCTTACTGTATTGACTCATGTAACTTTTCTTTGCCTCCTCCAGGTTTTGTGGTCTTTGCAACCCTTGTGGTCATTGTGGCCTTGATATTAATCTTCGTGGTGGGTCCTCGCCATGGACAGACAAACATTCTTGTGTACATAACAATCTGCTCTGTAATCGGCGCGTTTTCAGTCTCCTGTGTGAAGGGCCTGGGCATTGCTATCAAGGAGCTGTTTGCAGGGAAGCCTGTGCTGCGGCATCCCCTGGCTTGGATTCTGCTGCTGAGCCTCATCGTCTGTGTGAGCACACAGATTAATTACCTAAATAGGGCCCTGGATATATTCAACACTTCCATTGTGACTCCAATATATTATGTATTCTTTACAACATCAGTTTTAACTTGTTCAGCTATTCTTTTTAAGGAGTGGCAAGATATGCCTGTTGACGATGTCATTGGTACTTTGAGTGGCTTCTTTACAATCATTGTGGGGATATTCTTGTTGCATGCCTTTAAAGACGTCAGCTTTAGTCTAGCAAGTCTGCCTGTGTCTTTTCGAAAAGACGAGAAAGCAATGAATGGCAATCTCTCTAATATGTATGAAGTTCTTAATAATAATGAAGAAAGCTTAACCTGTGGAATCGAACAACACACTGGTGAAAATGTCTCCCGAAGAAATGGAAATCTGACAGCTTTTTAAGAAAGGTGTAATTAAAGGTTAATCTGTGATTGTTATGAAGTGAATTTGAATATCATCAGAATGTGTCTGAAAAAACATTGTCCTCAAATAATGTTCTTTAAAGGCAATCTTTTTAAAGATTTCACTAATTTGGACCAAGAAATTACTTTTCTTGTATTTAAACAAACAATGGTAGCTCACTAAAATGACCTCAGCACATGACGATTTCTATTAACATTTTATTGTTGTAGAAGTATTTTACATTTTCATCCCTTCTCCAAAAGCCGAATGCACTAATGACAGTTTTAAGTCTATGAAAATGCTTTATTTTTTCATTGGTGATGAAAGTCTGAAATGTGCATTTGTCATCCCCACTCCATCAATCCCTGACCATGTAAGGCTTTTTTATTTTAAAAAAACAGAGTTATCCCAATACATTATCCTGTGATTTACCTTACCTACAAAAGTGGCTCCTGTTTGTTTGATGATGATTGGTTTTATTTTTGAAATATTTATTAAGGGAAAACTAAGTTACTGAATGAAGGAACCTCTTTCTTACAAAACAAAAAAAAGGGCAGAAATCACCCCAAGGAACGATTTCTCAGGTTGAGATGATCACCGTGAATCCGGCTTCCTCTGAGCATTCGATGGCCTTAGCACCTCATCAAGCCAGCACATCCTGCCTGCTGTTGCAGCCTGGCTGGGTTTATTCTTCAGTTACCCTAATCCCATGATGCCTGGAACCTTGATTACCGTTTTACATCAGCTCTTGTACTTTTCAGTATATTTTCATAATGAGTTATATTGTCATTTAGACTTTGAACAGCTCTGGGAAATAGAAGACTAGGGTTGTTTCTTAAATTTAGCTCATGTTATAATAAAAAGTTGAAATGAAGTTCTTATTCTAAAAGTCTGAATGCTTAGAACAAACTTAACATGTTTATAGAATATGGTCTCTTTGTACCAAGTACTTTGCTTAAGAGCTCCTTTGGGCCACTACATATTTTGGTTTCTAGAAAATGTTTGTTTATGAAGAAGTCGATGGAAAACTGCAAACATATGCAGAAAAGGTAGAATAATAAAAAAGGTCTAATGAACTCCATTCAGCTTTGAACCTATCCACTCATAACCATTGACTGGCCTTTAAAAAAAAGTATTGGCAGAATTAATTTCCACCTAGGTGATGGGAAGAAAGTGTTCGCCTGTTCCAGCCTGTGGCTCCTGCCTGGAGGTTACCCAGTGGTGCGCCAGCGCCAAGCCATCACTCCCCGAGGGCCTCCCCTGCCAATGGTGCTGGTATCCCATGCAGCTCACCACTGGCTGCGTGGAAACTCCCTTTTTTCCAACTTTATTATTGGCCTTCTAAGGAGCTGTTTTAGATGTTTTTTCTAACTGCCTCCTCCCATGCCATTTTAATACTACAGATGTACTACGTATCTGTTTATATACTGTACCTACATCTGTGCTTTGTACATAAAAGAACCAGTTTTCTCCCCCTTGAGGACAGAGACTCATTTGAACATGCATAGGTTAATAAATAATAAATTCTTATTTAACATTTTGTAGCACTTGAGATTGTCTTATACCTAA